ACCCGGTCTGCCAAACTCCCCCACCAGCCAGCTCTGGGGCAGCCCCCCGGAGCCCGCCCGCTCCGGTCCCCGGGACAAGGGCGCAATTGACCAGCGCGGGCCGCCTCTGGCCCACCCAGATGACGGCCAACTTTTTTTGTTTTTAAGCCATCAAATTCAATATTTACAGGAAAAACCCCATGCTTGGTTCTAAAACTACTGGCCACTCAAGAAACAGTTTACTTCTCACTTCTGCCCATAACAAGAAAAACATAGACTTGTGCCTTACTCTTAAAAAAATAATAATAATAAATATAGGTTTTTTAAAATTTATATATAATTTTTAAAACCCCGTTTGTTGCATGTGGTCCCTTTCCCTCCTGTTGTTGAGCAGAATAAAAGCCCATTTTGCCAGGGCCCGCAGTCCTGGCGGCCCCCGCAGCTGCGGCCCTGTAACTTTAAACCTGGCCTGAGATCATCGTTTTGGCGCCGGCCAAACAGAGCCCGAGGGCGGGCCTAGCGCGCCCGGACGGAGACCACCTTGCGGCCGACCCCGCTCCCCCGCCTCCTCGGGAGAGATAAATGCTGACTCCGCTCGGAAAGTTCTCAACTGCAAAGTTTGCTGTCCGGCTGCCTAGGGTCTGGGAAGCTCGGGCACCCTCCCTCTCCGGGGCTCCTGCTCCCACCCCTCCGGCCCCCCCACCGTCGCGCTCCTCCAGGCTGGGCCTGTGGCCGCGGTGCTTTTTAATTTTCCCCCAGCTCAGAATCTTGCTGCTCGGCCCCCAGGAGAGCAACAACTCAACGGGAACGATGTGGAAGGTGTCAGCTCTGCTCTTCGTTTTGGGAAGCGCGTCGCTCTGGGTCCTGGCAGAAGGAGGTAAGACCCAGCGCAAGTGGCTTCCTGCCGTCGCTGATGGGGACGAGCGAGCAGAGACTTGCTGGAATGCCCGGGCCTGGTATTCGAGGTTGTCCAGGGGAGCGCGGGGGAGCTGAGGGTGTGTGCGTGTCAGGCGGCTGAGCGCCGGAGGAGGAGAGGCAGCGGCTTAGTCGGTGCCAGGTCCCAAAGACGCAGCTGCGCGGGTGTGCCGGGAGGAGCCCCGGAATCCACAGGCTGCGAGGTGGGCAGCACAGGGGGCCTCCCTCCGAGTCGGCAGCACCAGAGAGATCGGGTGGAAGGTTCACAGTAGGCAGCCCCGCTTGCTGGCAGCAGTGGCTGGGGTTTCCTTCCCATAGAGCGGTGTGTTGGAGGAATACGCACGCCTCGGGAGAAGCTGGCCTCGTAGAATCAGGAGGGACGTTCAGGAGGGCTTGGGCCAAGGGGAGGGTTCCCCGCCCTGCGGTGGCCCTGGTCCCCCTTGGGACTACCTAGTCTGGCGCCCTGCCTGTTGGACACACTCAGCACCCCGTCACTGGACTGGAAGAGGCCTCCTTTATCCTCTTTAGAGAGGATAGTGTGTGTGGAAAGGATCCAAGTGGAGGCTTCCGAGGAGTGTGAGTGCATGAGGATTGTTACGCGTTACGAAATGTGCAAATGACACCGTTTTGTGCTCACCAGGGCAAAGCAAGGGAGCGCCCTCACTTCAGCATCTCAGCCCTGCTAAAGAAAAAGCTGCTGGGTAACATCCTTTGTTTTTGCCCAGGGAAGCTTTAGCTGTGATTCCCTTCAGCCGGCTCCTGAATGTCAAAGGTACTCCTAAAAGATGGCGTTAAAACCGAAAAACCATCGTTGGTGCTGGAAACTCCACTACTAAAGAAAGAAGTGGTATGCGGGGCTGGCTGAGTGAGGGTGGGTGCCCTTAAGCTCTGACTCAATCTTTCTTCTTCAGCCAGCACAGGCCAGCCAGAAGATGACACTGAGACTACAGGTTTGGAAGGCGGCGTTGCCATGCCAGGTGCCGAAGATGATGTGGTGACTCCAGGAACCAGCGAAGACCGCTATAAGTCTGGCTTGACAACTCTGGTCAGTGTCCTGGGAAGAGAGGAATTTTTTCCTTCCTGTTTTTCCTCATTTACACCTACAATAGGTGGCAACAAGTGTCAACAGTGTAACAGGCATTCGCATCGAGGATCTGCCAACTTCAGAAAGCACAGTCCACGCGCAAGAACAAAGTCCAAGCGCCACAGCCTCAAACGTGGCCACCAGTCACTCCACGGGTAAGAAAACCAGCCACCTCCATGGGGGCTGAAATTCTACATTATTATATCTTTCTATTCACAGAGAAAGTGGATGGAGACACACAGACAACAGTTGAGAAAGGTAGGCTAGATTTTGGCATCAAAATACTCTTAGGGCTCATGCTTTTTTTCTCTCTCTTGTTCAGATGGTTTGTCAACAGTGACCCTGGTTGGAATCATAGTTGGGGTCTTACTAGCCATCGGCTTCATTGGTGCAATCATCGTTGTGGTTATGCGAAAAATGTCGGGAAGGTACTCGTAAGTAAATAGCTTACACCCATGTGATAGGCGACACGACCGTCACCCTTCTCTATTTTCACAGGCCCTAAAGAGCTGAAGGGTTACGCCCTGCTGCCAACGTGCTTAAAAAAAGACCGTTTCTGACTCTGTGCCCTGTCCCTGAGCTCGTGGGAGAAGATGACCCGTGGAACACTTGCCTGGCCCACTCAGAATCCACGGTGACCTCTCCGCTTGCCAAAATAACCGAAGGAAAGACCGTTCACCAGACTTGGCTCCTCTAAACATTTGCTGTTCAAACATGTTTTTGAATATACATTCTATAAAAGATTATTTGAAAGACAAAATTCATAGAAAATGGAGCAAAACTGTATAAACTGATTTGTAACTAACACTGGACCATTGGATCGATATTATATGCTGTAACCATGTGTCTCCGTCTGACCATTCTTGTTATTGTTAAAATGCAGAGGAATCTGGAAATATTTATATCCACGGAGTCCTTGGATCCAGTGCTACGTCAGTAAATAGCACCAGCATTTTGCAATTGCTGATCTGCTGAAATGTACACATTCTGGTCTAGTTTGGTCTATCTTTTAAAGCCTGATCTGGTGTGAATAATCAACTAGGAAATCTAAACTTGGATAACACGTGGTGAACAACTGCCTTTAGCTGGTCCAGATTAATCATTTCAAAGACATCCATTTTAGATCACAAGCAGGAAGTCGATAGTCTCAAAGGCACTTTGTTTCTCCCAAGTAGGCCACCAGGCAGCCTCTAGAGTTGCTTTACCCAAATCCTTCTCCAGCCATGACTTGGTGACTCTAAGCTTGCTCCCACCTGCCCCCTCCACTTCCCTCAGATGATGAGGAGCCAGGGCTAAGGGGGCAGCCTTCTCTCTTCCCAGTGATGCACATCCTTCACATTGGCTGCTTTGTTCTGGAATATGGATATCTCAGCCTGGATGCCGAGGAAGCTGCTGGATGCTTAATGGTGCTAGAGGCTCAAGTGTGTTTGAAACCAAGAGCCAGTTGTCCCCCATGCAGAAAGAAATCCTGTGTGAGCCTCTGGTATGAGAAATAAAATCTGCCAGTTTTATAACATTCACTTTCTGCCTCTGAGGAAAGATACAGGGAACAAAAATCAATTTGTACAGTCTTAATATTAAAAGCAGCTTGACTAAATACCTGATTTAAAAATAGAAGACATCCCCAGTCCTCATGACATACCGCAAATATCTGTGGGGTCCTGTTGAAAAGAACAAAATAAAGGAGCCCAAGGGGTCATTCTGTCTCAGCACCATCCAGCCTGGCACTTCTCTTCCCATATATCCATTGGATTTTTTTTTTTTTTTCCTAAACAAAGTTTTTACACTGAGCAGATGCTCTGTCATGATGGCGGTTGTGCAATTCTGGTATCCTCTAAATTTGTAAGCATTCATAAAACAGGAAAAAGTAAACTATCATTCGGAAGCACAGCCCATTCCTCCCATTTTTTGCAATGATGTCTGGATGTTATTTTAAACAGTGTGTCTGTGTGTTCCCAAATCCAGCTGGCCCCACCAGCTCAGATTCCATTTTTTTTGTGTGTGTGTGTGAAACGTAGTCTGCAACTCTGCCTCCCGGCAATTATACATGTGTCAGGATGTCAAAAAGCAATTCTCCTGCCTCAGCCTCCTGAGTAGCTGGGACTACAGGTTCCTACCACCACACCCGGCCAATTTTTGTATTTTTAGTAGAGATGGGGTTTCACCGTATCGGCGAGGATGATCTCTATCTCTTGACCTCGTGATCTGCCCGCCTCGGCCTCCCAAAGTGCTGGGATTACAGGCGTGTGCCACTGCGCTCGGCCTCAGATTCCATATTTGAACACCAGCTGATTGAGAGAAGGGGAATGAGAAGAGCTGGATGAGTTTAAATAACTCATTGTTCAGATTCCTGAACAGGAGTTGGGATAATGGCCATCTTTTCTTTCCTATCCTTTCTTCCCCCCTCACTGTGAAAAATAACAGTCCACCCCAAGTCATACACTGGACCCAGTGCCTGCGGGGACAGGACTGTGGGTTTCTTGGTCACACCTGTGTTGGTGCTCAATGCAGTGTAGACATGTTTTCAAATAAAACAAATGATTGTGTACAACAATGAGTCAGACTTTTGTTGGAAAACACAAG